ATGGTGGCTCATACCTATAATCCGGCACTTTGGGAGGCAGAGGAGGGCAGATGGCTTGAGCCTAGGAGTTCAAGACCTGCCTGGGTAAAGTGGCAAAACCCCATCTCTACAAAACATACAAAAATTAGCCGGGCGTGGTAGTGTGTACCTATGGTCCCAGCTACTTTTGAGGCTGAGGCAGAAGGATCACTTGAGCCCAGGAGGCTGAGGCTTCAGGCAGCTGTAATCACTCCACTGCATTCCAGCCTGGGTGACCATGGGTGACCCCGTCTCAAAGAAAAAACAAGTTTTTTAATTATTAGAAAAAAGAAATAGGGCCTGGTGCGGTGGCTCACCCCTGTAACCCCAGCACTTTGGGAGGCCGAGGCGGATCACCTGAGGTCGGGAGTTCAAGATCAGCCTGACCAACATGGAGAAACCCCGTCTCTACTAAAAATACAAAATTAGCTAGGTGTGGTGGCGCATGCTTGTAATCCCAGCTACTAGGGAGGCTGAGGCAGGAGAATTGCTTGAACTCAGGAGGCGGAGGTTGTGGTGAGCCAAGATCATGCCATTGCACTCCAGCCTGGGCAACAACAGCGAAACTCAGTCTCAAAATTAAGTCCTGCAGTCTCTTGGGCCTGGGGTTGGTCGGCTGGGGCCAAGCCTGGCACCCACCAGCCTTGTGACCTTGATTGCCCTTGCCAAGCCTCAGTTTGTCCATCTCTAAAATGGGATTCGCCGTGACAAGTCCACGGAGGACTGTGTGGAGGAGGGAGACTGAGAGGCTTTCGAGTCAGGAGCCCAGACTCGAATCCTGAGTTGTTCGTTATGTTATTATTATTGGTGTGTGTGGTTAACTGCTAACCTCGCAGTCCGCAGCGGCCCAGCGCCTAGGGGAGGGGAGCGGGCAGGAGGCGGCCCCAGGCGGGGCGGGGCTGAAGGCCTGGGGTGATCCGAGCCCCGCCTCCTCCCCCTGCCCCGCCTCTCCCATCCCCGCCCCGCCCCGCCCGGCGACTTAACGCGCCCCCGCCCCGCGCCCGGCCTCGGCAGCCGCCTGTCGCCGCGGGAGCAGCCGCTATCTCTGTGTGTCCGCGTGTGCGCCCGGTCCCCGCCTGCCGCACCATGGAGAGCTACCACAAGCCTGACCAGCAGAAGCTGCAGGCCTTGAAGGACACGGCCAACCGCCTACGTATCAGCTCCATCCAGGCCACCACTGCGGCGGGCTCTGGGTGAGTGCGCGGCGCCGGCCGGGGACGCGGCTTGCCTGTGTCTGTCTTCTCTCCTGGGCCACAGCCACCCCACGTCATGCTGCAGCGCCGCAGAGATCATGGCTGTCCTCTTTTTCCACACCATGCGCTACAAGTCCCAGGACCCCCGGAATCCGCACAATGACCGCTTTGTGCTCTCCAAGGTAAGAGCCCAGCTGCCCACTGCCAGCCACACCTGACCTCACCCCACCATCCATCTCCCGGCAGGGCCATGCAGCTCCCATCCTCTACGCGGTCTGGGCTGAAGCTGGTTTCCTGGCCGAGGCGGAGCTGCTGAACCTGAGGAAGATCAGCTCCGACTTGGACGGGCACCCGGTCCCGGTAAGTGCTCCTGCCAGAGCCTCCCATGCCTCCTCAGATTAACGGTGGCCTTCTGTTATGACAGAAACAAGCTTTCACCGACGTGGCCACTGGCTCCCTGGGCCAGGGCCTCGGGGCCGCTTGTGGGATGGCCTACACCGGCAAATACTTCGACAAGGCCAGGTAACACACCTACTCCCCACCCCCAACCTGGGCCCGGGTTCAAGTGATTCTCCTCCTGCCTCAGCCTCCCGAGTAGCTGGGACTACAGGTACGTGCCACCACGCCTGGCTAATTTTTTGTAGGGACTGGCCTGATTCACTCTCTGTCCACAGCTACCGAGTCTATTGCTTGCTGGGAGACGGGGAGCTGTCAGAGGGCTCTGTATGGGAGGCCATGGCCTTCGCCAGCATCTATAAGCTGGACAACCTTGTGGCCATTCTAGACATCAATCGCCTGGGCCAGAGTGACCCGGCCCCACTGCAGCACCAGATGGACATCTACCAGAAGCGGTGCGAGGCCTTCGGGTATGTACGAGGCTGTGGCCTGAGTGTGGTCAATTGCCCCTTACTCTCTGCCCCCTGTCCCCAGTTGGCATGCCATCATCGTGGATGGACACAGCGTGGAGGAGCTGTGCAAGGCCTTTGGCCAGGCCAAGCACCAGCCAACAGCCATCATTGCCAAGACCTTCAAGGGCCGAGGGATCACGGGTCAGTATGCACAAGCCGCCCTCCCCACCTTCCATTCCTCTGTCCTCCCGTGTTGGGTCTGCAGGGGTAGAAGATAAGGAGTCTTGGCATGGGAAGCCCCTCCCCAAAAACATGGCTGAGCAGATCATCCAGGAGATCTACAGCCAGATCCAGAGCAAAAAGAAGATCCTGGCAACCCCTCCACAGGAGGACGCACCCTCAGTGGACATTGCCAACATCCGCATGCCCAGCCTGCCCAGCTACAAAGTTGGGGACAAGGTACAAAGTGGGGCCTGTTTCTCTGAACCCATGGTCCAGAGCCTTCCCACTCTCTTCCTCACAGATAGCCACCCGCAAGGCCTACGGGCAGGCACTGGCCAAGCTGGGCCATGCCAGTGACCGCATCATCGCCCTGGATGGGGACACCAAAAATTCCACCTTCTCGGAGATCTTCAAAAAGGAGCACCCGGACCGCTTCATCGAGTGCTACATTGCTGAGCAGAACATGGTAGGTGCTGGGGCCGGCAGGGACAGGTCCACCTTTGGGCTGACCCTGTCCCACCTGCCCCCAGGTGAGCATCGCGGTGGGCTGTGCCACCCGCAACAGGACGGTGCCCTTCTGCAGCACTTTTGCAGCCTTCTTCACGCGGGCCTTTGACCAGATTCGCATGGCCGCCATCTCCGAGAGCAACATCAACCTCTGCGGCTCCCACTGCGGCGTTTCCATCGGTGAGTTTAGCCAGGGTGTTTACACCTGGAGCTATTTCTGCATATCCTTTCCCCCACACCCCAGGGGAAGACGGGCCCTCCCAGATGGCCCTAGAAGATCTGGCTATGTTTCGGTCAGTCCCCACATCAACTGTCTTTTACCCAAGTGATGGCGTTGCTACAGAGAAGGCAGTGGAACTAGCCGCCAATACAAAGGTAGGTTGCATGGCTGTTCTTTCTCCTGCTGGCTGTATCCTCAGTTTATCTGTTTCGGTCTCAGGGTATCTGCTTCATCCGGACCAGCCGCCCAGAAAATGCCATCATCTATAACAACAATGAGGACTTCCAGGTCGGACAAGCCAAGGTCAGTGCCTCGCATGCCCCAGGAGCCCACAGTGAGCCTTACTCACCCTCTGTGTCACCCCCAGGTGGTCCTGAAGAGCAAGGATGACCAGGTGACCGTTATCGGGGCTGGGGTGACCCTGCACGAGGCCTTGGCCGCTGCCGAACTGCTGAAGAAAGGTGAGGAGAAGGGGCCTCCAAAGTCATCAACTCCCTCAGCCACGCCGTGTGCTCTCCCTCACAGAAAAGATCAACATCCGCGTGCTGGACCCCTTCACCATCAAGCCCCTGGACAGAAAACTCATTCTCGACAGCGCTCGTGCCACCAAGGGCAGGATCCTCACCGTGGAGGACCATTATTATGAAGGTAAGGAGGCCTGGGGCAGGCAGGCTGGGCAATCGTCTTCTGACTCCCCTCCTTTCATTTCTAGGTGGCATTGGTGAGGCTGTGTCCAGTGCAGTAGTGGGCGAGCCTGGCATCACTGTCACCCACCTGGCAGTTAACCGGGTACCAAGAAGTGGGAAGCCGGCTGAGCTGCTGAAGATGTTTGGTATCGACAGGGATGCCATTGCACAAGCTGTGAGGGGCCTCATCACCAAGGCCTAGGGCGGGTATGAAGTGTGGGGCGGGGGTCTATACATTCCTGAGATTCTGGGAAAGGTGCTCAAAGATGTACTGAGAGGAGGGGTAAATATATGTTTTGAGAAAAATGAATTGGCCCTGAAATGTTTTCTTTTTTGATGTGTTTGCAGCCAGTGCAGGTTCTGGGGAAGAAGCGTGGAGGGTGCGCTAGGGAGGCTGGTGTCCTTGGTCCTGGGCCAGGACCTGGGTGTCCCAAGTCCCCTTGGAATCACCTGCAACTGCCCTCAACCTCCAGAACTATCGCTGCCTCCCATTCATCACCAGGTGACATTTGACTGCAACCTGCCTTCTAGCTGAGAGGCTGAGACCTACATCCCTCATTGTGACCTCAGTCCACCTGGCCCTGAGCGGGCTGGGGAACTGCCTCAGTCTGGAAGCTGACCAGGCACTCTCAGGGCCGCCCCACCTCCCCCAAGTCCCCACAGCCTTGCAGTCAGGTCTCCTGGGATAGGGAGGTTCACTTGCTTGTTGTCCCTCGTCCTTGTCATATCCTTTTAACTAGGCATCTCAGAGAAGCAGAGACAGGGCAGCCTTCGTCCTGGGGGAAAAGGGACCCTCAGGATGGCATGAGAGGTCCTCAATCCCAAGTGTGGAACTGTCCCCCTCAACTTGTTAAAATGCAGATTTCTGGGTCTTGCCAATGGGGCCTGGGACTCCATGTGACAACTGGCCCAGGAGCTTCTGATGTCACACAGAATTCTGCAGTCCCAAGCTCCAGCCCCGACCTGCTCTGCTGTTCCTAGGTGACTGCCCTCACACTGCTGACCACAGTGGATTTCTCCCCCTGCTGCTCGGGCTCAGCTGGGGTCAGCCCTGCTTATAAGGTCAACTGTGCAAAACCTTATACTGGCCAAGAACAAACTAGTGCTGGGGGAGGAGGGCTGGGTGCCCCGGCCACTGGTGGAGTCCCCAGGAAATCCTCAGAGCTGTTGCGAGGATGAGACACATTTGTGGACACGTCCACCTGTCCTCCTGACCGTCTGGAGAGAATAAACCTGTCAAAGCCAAGGTCAGGCAATTGCCCCCCACTTAGCTACCCA